AGCTTTAACGCCTTCCACATTTTCCCTGTATACAAACACTAGGCTACCCGGGGGCCCGCTTTAAGGTGGACCCAACTGCGGAAGGCTGAACTCAGATGGCAGCAGACAGCGGGAGTACCAGATGCTGACTCCTCCAGGAGGTGAGCAACCTAGAGGCTTCCCAGGCAGGGCACGGCTGGGGACGCCAGGCCCAGGACAGAAGTTTGTGGGGTCCACCTTAAGCGAGAGGCCGAGCCTGGCCAGGCCCCGCCCCGCGTGGGCGTGCTCGACCAAAGGAGGCTCTGGCGGGCGACGGAAGGTGGGTCCAAAGAGCTAGCTTGGAGCCCTAGCCTTCCGAGACTCCACTACTAGGCCAAGCCACGGCCCTAGCTCCGCCCCACATGGAGAGGCGTCCATGGGCGGAGCGAGCCGCTCCATACCCTAGGATCCACTATCCGCTCTAGCGGCCAGAAGCGCGGCCACCTTCCCCTGCTGAAGCGTTCACTTTAATTTTGGCCGGTAGGCAGTCCCAGATCTCGCGGGATCCGACGCCCCGATTATCGCGAGAGGAGCAATCGGCTCCTATTGGCTGTGAGGGTTGAATGTAAGATGGCGCCCAGGGAGCTGTGAGGAGAAAACCCTGTCGGTCTTGGAGCGACGACGGCAGAACCAGGGTCCCTGGCGGTGCGGCGGGGCCGGCGGGTGCAGCGGAGGCGGCGGCGGCGGCGGCAGTGACGTCGCCGGGTGAGGGCTCCAGTGCGGGTGGGGATGCGGCGAAGCTGTAGGCCTGAGACGGGGGGCCCACCCCACACAACGGCGGGCGGGGGCGGGCGGGCCACTACCGCTGGGCCCTGGAGAGTTCGGGGCGGCTCCGGAGCCGAAAACGTTCCTGGGCTAGCGCACCCCGCCCTGTGGATGGGGGAGGGGTGGCCCGGGGATTTGGGTGGGCGCGGCGCGAGATGGCGCGCCGGTGCGGGCGCGCGGCTGAGCCTGTTTTTACGCGCGCGCGCTGTGCGGCTCTCGGTGCGCGTGGCCGCCGACGTGCGCGTTCCCGGCCCGGATATCTCTGCTCTAGGAGCTGTGGCCCGTGGGCAACCGCGGCTTTCTGGAGCGCGCGCCCGTGACGACCCCCAGTTTTGGGGCGCGCGCTCTGATATCGGGTGGCGGTGCTGCCTCGAGAGCGCGCAGGAGGCTTCTGCTGAGCAGAGGGCCGGCCGCGGCTCGTTGCGCTGGGAAGGTTGAGGATTGGGTCCTTTCTGGTCTGGTGACGTTCCCGGGCATCCGTGGCCTCGGCCTGGAGAGAAACCAACCAGCTTTGCTGTCTGGCTTGCGGTTCCGCTCCTCTGTGAGGGGGGCGAGATTGCCCGTTCTCCTCGAAGAATGCCGTTACTTGAGGCCCAAGTACGGTGCGGGTGCTTGGGTAGGGTGTTTCTCTGCTTCGGAAACCAAGCCCTCTTGGTTTGAGAGGGCAGTGAGCCCCTTCGGATTTCCTCACCTTGTACTGGGCTTTCTGCCGGGCAGGGAAGGTTAATATTAGAAGGCCCTTGAGTGGTACCTGCTTATCTTTCATTAGAAACTAATACGTCCATAAGCGTAATTCATACACGTCACCTCTGTGCGCTCCGGAAGGGAATTCGCTTATGTGGCCCATGTGAACTCCGAGCTCTAAAATGCCAGTTTAAATCCTTAAACGCAGCTTTTCTTTTGCGTAAGTGGGAGGGGCTTACTTTATTATATTAATGGAAGGAACTTTTTTGTTCTATCTTCTTCAGAATATTAGAAGTCTTAAGAACTCAGGACAAGCAGCAGAAATACATGCAACATGGTGACTGGTGAGTTAAAATTGTTCATATCCTGGAAGTATGTAACATAATTTTGACTTCTGTTTATTTCTAGGAACCCTAAGGACTCTGCAATATGAATAATTCCCTAGAGAACACCATCTCCTTTGAAGAGTACATCCGAGTAAAGGCACGGTCTGTCCCGCAACACAGGATGAAGGAATTTCTGGACTCACTGGCCTCTAAGGGGCCAGAAGCCCTTCAGGAGTTCCAGCAGACAGCCACCACTACCATGGTGTACCAACAGGGTGGGAACTGCATATACACAGACAGCACTGAAGTGGCTGGGTCTTTGCTTGAACTTGCCTGTCCAGTCACCACCAGTGTTCAGCCACAAACCCAGCAAGAACAGCAGATCCAGGTTCAGCAGCCGCAGCAGGTTCAGGTATATGGGAAATGCTGAGGTGCAGCCTGTTTGTTCACTCACTGATGAATCTTGTTGCTTACAGGTCCAGGTGCAGGTACAGCAGTCTCCGCAACAGGTCTCGGCTCAGCTCTCCCCACAACTCACCGTTCACCAGCCTACTGAGCAACCCATCCAGGTCCAGGTGCAGATCCAAGGCCAGGCACCACAGTCAGCAGCCCCCTCCATTCAGACCCCGTCTCTGCAGAGTCCCAGTCCCTCGCAGCTGCAAGCAGCTCAGATCCAGGTGCAGCACGTGCAAGCAGCCCAGCAGATCCAGGCTGCAGAAATCCCGGAGGAGCACATCCCACATCAGCAAATCCAGGCTCAGCTGGTGGCTGGCCAGTCTCTTGCTGGTGGTCAGCAGATCCAAATCCAGACCGTGGGTGCCCTTTCCCCACCACCATCCCAGCAGGGCTCACCCCGGGAAGGGGAGCGGCGGGTTGGCACGGCCAGTGTCCTCCAACCAGTGAAGAAGCGCAAAGTGGACATGCCCATCACTGTGTCCTACGCCATCTCAGGGCAGCCGGTGGCCACCGTGCTGGCCATTCCACAGGGCCAGCAGCAGAGTTATGTGTCTTTGAGGCCAGACTTACTGACAGTAGACAGTGCCCACCTGTACAGTGCCACTGGGACCATTACTAGCCCTACAGGAGAAACCTGGACCATCCCTGTTTATTCTGCCCAGCCCCGGGGGGACCCTCAGCAGCAGAGCATTACCCACATTGCCATTCCCCAGGAAGCCTACAACGCAGTTCACGTCAGTGGCTCACCCACAGCCCTGGCAGCTGTTAAGCTGGAGGATGACAAGGAGAAGATGGTGGGCACCACATCTGTAGTGAAAAACTCCCATGAAGAGGTAGTGCAGACCCTTGCAAACTCTCTCTTTCCAGCACAGTTCATGAATGGCAACATCCACATTCCAGTGGCTGTGCAGGCTGTGGCAGGCACGTACCAGAATACGGCTCAAACTGTCCATATATGGGACCCCCAACAGCAGCCGCAGCAGCAAACTCCCCAGGAACAGACACCACCACCACAGCAGCAGCAGCAGCAACTCCAAGTTACTTGTTCAGTAAGTGAAGACTTATCAGTAGGGCAGGCAGCATTGACACATTTTCATGGTTTCTCTCCTATAGGCTCAAACTGTCCAGGTTGCTGAAGTTGAACCACAGTCACAGCCACAGCCTTCCCCAGAACTTCTGCTTCCAAATTCTTTGAAGCCAGAAGAAGGGCTTGAAGTATGGAAAAACTGGGCCCAGACCAAGAATGCTGAACTAGAGAAGGATGCTCAGAACAGATTGGCACCCATTGGGAGTGAGTGTCTTGGAAGAAGAGTGGGCTGTGTCACCTTCATTCATTTTTGAGGCTTCCGTTGCAGGGCGCCAACTGCTGCGATTCCAGGAAGATCTCATCTCCTCTGCTGTGGCAGAGTTGAATTATGGGCTCTGTCTAATGACACGGGAAGCTCGAAATGGAGAAGGTGAACCCTATGACCCAGATGTGCTCTACTATATTTTCCTGTGTATTCAAAAGGTAGGAAACAGATCTTCACAAGAACATGTTTGCCAATAACTTCTATTAATTGTTTTTCTTTTAGTATCTTTTTGAAAATGGAAGGGTAGATGACATTTTCTCCGATCTTTATTATGTTCGGTTCACGGAGTGGCTACATGAAGTTCTGAAGGATGTTCAGCCCCGGGTCACTCCACTTGGTAAGAGTCTCCCTTGTCCTTGGATATCTTTCCTCTTGTTGTGACAGTACTCTATTCCTCCTAGGCTATGTCTTGCCCAGCCACGTGACTGAGGAGATGCTATGGGAGTGCAAGCAGCTTGGGGCTCACTCCCCCTCCACCTTGCTGACCACCCTCATGTTCTTTAATACCAAGTAAGTGTTCTAGAGGCTCCACTGCTGGCATCTCCCTCTGCCTTGCATTTTACTTGTGATCCAGGTACTTCCTATTGAAGACAGTGGACCAGCACATGAAGCTGGCCTTCTCCAAGGTCTTGCGACAGACAAAGAAGAACCCCTCTAATCCCAAGGATAAAAGCACGAGTATCCGGTACTTGAAGGCCCTTGGAATACACCAGACTGGCCAGAAAGGTAGGGAAAGGAGGCAGGGATGGCAAAAACAGGGTCTGTGGTGGTGGGGATGTGTGTTTTATAGTTACAGATGACATGTATGCAGAACAGACGGAAAATCCAGAGAATCCATTGAGATGTCCCATCAAGCTCTATGATTTCTACCTCTTCAAATGGTGAGGCTTTATTGTGACTTGCTGTCCATGTGTGGTACCCAACTTTTATCCGCATATTCTTCAGCCCCCAGAGTGTGAAAGGCCGGAATGACACCTTTTACCTGACACCTGAGCCAGTGGTGGCCCCCAACAGCCCAATCTGGTACTCAGTCCAGCCTATCAGCAGAGAGCAGATGGGACAAATGCTGACGCGGATCCTGGTGATAAGAGAAATTCAGGAGGCCATCGCAGTGGCCAATGCAAGCACTATGCACTGAGATGCCTTGGCCATGGCACAAGAGAAACCAGCCAGGAAAAACCAGACAGACTTTCACACTAAAGAAGAGGCCTCCATTTTTTTTTTTCTTTTTTTTATTGGTGTAGTTACGAAGCCTTTCAGGCTGCTTCTGTTTAAAATATAAAAGAAAACTTTGCCCCCTTTGCATCTTCATAAACCTGCTGCGGCAGACTCCTCAGCCGATGGTGGCTCTGGGTTTCCTTGAGTGTCATATGTCCTAGAAAGTTGCTGGCTGACTCTTTTTTGTCTGGGGCCTGGGGAAAGGGCTTGGACTGTGAAAAGAAATGTGGCCCCTTTCCATCTTCAAGAGAGATGGAATTAATGATGGATGGACCCTGGAGGGAATCTCCCCAGCCGACTTCCACTGGGCTGACAGACTTTGCTGACCACAGGGGAACGATGTTCTTTTCTTTCTTCATGATCAGACATAAACTTAGCATCTTAATGGAAGAAAAATGAGGGGAACTTCAATTATGATTTATTAAAGACAATTTCTATTACACCCTCCTTTATGACAAGTGACATTTTAGATGTAAAAGTAAAAACTTTACCATGCCTTTTTTTTTTTTGTTGGCCTAACATTGAGGCCTTAAAACCTGAGGCTCCTGTGCCTGATGGAATTCTTGTAACATACACTTGTGTATCATATAAAGATACCACTCTGTTTCTCTTATGTATTCTTACTCTAGTTGTTTATTAAGAATGACAAGCACGTCTTTTCAACATGTTAGTGAACAACGTCTCTTTATTTTGGGGA